GTGACAAATCAATGATCTGGACACTATAGATAGTTAGGTGCCCACCTGTATCTCTTGATATGCAGAGAGACACAGCACTAGGAACTGGATAAGGATACAATATGCCCTTCTTCATCATACCAAGTTTTTCCCTTCCAGGGAAATAAACTCCAGTTACCAAAATGAATACCCAATCTTGTCTTGACCATCCTTCTGCACTATTTCCAATTGTATAACTCTCTAATGCAAAATATTAGTAATAAATGACTGAACATAATTTAGGATTTAAAATTTTTTTTTCAGAGGCAGCATTGGCCTTCCTAGATTTTTTGGATTGCTAGAAGGAGCCACTACCTGCTCCTTTCCTTCATTTTTCTCTATTAGATGTAGTGAATGTCCCCTACTCATTCAGAACTCTTGCTCTGCGCACCACCTCTGACAGTGTTTACAGTAACTGTGGTTTTGGCAAATGCAATAACTACCCATTGGACTACTCAATGCTTGCCTTAAACTAAACCCCAGAAAAGGCTGGACACCGTTATGGAAAGACTGACATATTTCTATTGCTGCTAACAGGGGATACCTAACTTTTAAATATGTTTAAGAATTAACCTTATATTTCTAATTAGCACACGTTTGTTATTGACGGTGGCCATGTTTTCCGAAGCAAACATAACATTTAATAAGCAAAAGAGTATTTTTAGGAACAGGCAACTATATTAAATGAGAATTGTTACAGAAACTACAAGGCTTGGGGTCGTGCAGCTACTAAACGTGTACTATTTAAATTATAACAGACCTATGATCTCATTCTACTTTCAGAATGAAAACGGTAAACATTCTGACATGGTAATTGGGGATAGCAGGAGCTGATGGAAAGAAGATCGGGATTGTTAGCATTTCTCTATCCGTCTAGCACGCCAGACAGGGCCAGTCTCTCCGGCTGGGGGCACTGCGTGGGCAACAGCGACCGTGAGGGCGCGCGTCTGCGCTGGGGCCTCGCGCGCGTTCCACGATGAAGACTGCGCGTTTGAGTGTCCCTGGCAACGCCACGCTTCCGCCTTCTGGAAGCCTGCACTCCAGCTTCGAGTGTGAGAGACCCGTCCCGGTGGGAGGGACCTGGGCTGGGGGGGACGGTAGGGGAACAAGGGCGTGGGACTGGGGAAGCTTCTGGGAACATTTGCTCTAGGTATTCAGCTAAACTAAGAAAAATTGGTCCAAGGCTCGGCACAAAAGGATCTTCTCATTCCAGTCCTTTCGCCCACGCAGGGAACGATGCCTCTGGAGGTGGTGGTGGAGCTGCAGATCCGGGCGGTAAGAGATCGATGAACTCCCCCTCCTTAACCCTCCCTTGTTTGTTGTTTTCTTTCTTTTTAAGATTTCTTGCCCAGGAGTGTTCCTGCCTGGCAAACAAGATGTGTACCTCGGGGTCTACCTCATGAATCAGTACCTGGAGACCAACAGCTTTCCCTCTGCGTTCCCCATTATGATTCAGGAGAGCATGAGATTTGAAAAGGTGATCTTGACTTTCTCATTGGCTTTTGTTGTTGAAAATTTATTTTCCCCATTTTTCTCTGCAGGTATTTGAAAGTGCAGTAGATCCTGGAGCTGTAGTAGACCTTTTGGAAAGTAGGTACTCTGAAAAACAAAACAAAAAACCAGAAGTATTAAAATCTCATTTTTTCCTTTTTAGGCTTCCTAGCCAGGTTTGAATTAATACAGCTAGTTCCTCCAGGTAATGTGGCAGTAAATCCGTTTCTAAATTAGAGATATTTATGCTTTTTCTATTTTCTTTCTAGTGTGGGATGAGTTGGCCTACTACGAAGAAAACACACGAGATTTTCTTTTCCCAGAGCCCAAGCTGACACCTTCGCACCCTAGGAGGTGTAGGGAGGTGCTCATGAAGACGGCTCTGGGTTTTCCAGTAAGTGATTCATGCTCATCTGGGCTTCTATTATTTTATTTGCTTTTTTTATGCTGTTTTATAGGGCATTGCTCCCAAAATAGAGTTTTCTACAAGGACAGCCATCAGAGAATGTGTGTTTCTGCATAGAAACAGATTTCTTGTAAGTACAATACAAATCTAGTGATAGAAATGCTTTATCCATTCATCTGTTGATGGACACTTAGGTTGATTCCAAATCTTGGCTATTGTGAATAGTGCTGCAGTAAACATGGGGCCACCTTTCTTTTGCTGAGGCTGATGCTCGGATTGTATTCATGGTCCGTCTTTGGTAAGCGTGAAGCGTCTTAGGGCATCCATGTGGAGTAACTGCAGGAAGCAGCTTCCACCCCTAGGGCTGGGGAAACAAAGGGAAGATGTTGGTTCAGCAAGAACACAGAAGCTTAAAGAAGAAACTGAACAGAAATGGGACCCAGACCTCTGGAGAAGGGCTGCTTTCCTGGATGCTTCTTCAGGAATTCGAAGGTGGGACTTGGATGAGCTGGAACTCAGATCTCTTTAAAAAATATTCTTTTTTTGTTTATTTCAGGAAGAAAGACATGAGTCACGGAGGCCTTTATCTACATCACATGAACCAATATTTCCCTTAAATACTATAAAGATGAAACTAAAGGAGAATAATCTCAACAGACTGCCCAAAGGCATGCAAGCCCGGGCGCCCTCTCAATATTCTACCAGGCATTTCTTCCAGGACCAGCCAGCTCAGTTGAACCTTGGAAATAATTTCAAAATCTCTGGAGGAAGCAAGCCTCCATTTGTTGTTAGACACGTGAGCCTAAAATTATTTTTTAGAGCATTTTGATTCTAGTCTTATTTCTTTCCTTTACTTTCAGGTGGACAGTGCAAAGCCCTTTGGTGAGAATATTTCAGAGCATCATTTGAGGAGGTCTAGAAGAAAATCTAAGTTTTCAGACTTTCCGTTTCCAACGAGAAGAGGTACTCGAGTTTCTTGTTACTCCTGTACATTTGTCATTGAAATGCCTGTTCCTCTTTCTTCTAGCTTCTTCTCTTGACAGCCTTGCAGCTAACGTAAAGGTAATTTTAGAAGTAGAATTTGTAAAATGATTATTACAACTAAATAATGCATATTGTCACTCAGGTTATCAAAGAGCCAGATGAACGGATTGTTTTAAGGAGTGACTCATCATCATGTTTAGATTCAAGTCAGTTTGGAAAGTCTTCATCCAGTAAACAAGGGGATGCTGATTTCCACGGGAAAGCTTCATTTGCCACCTACCAGCATTCCACCTCTCCTGGCCCCTTGGATCAGCCCCTTCTCAGAGAAAGGTCAGTGGCAAGCACCCATCTGTTTGCCTGACTAATATTCCACCCTGTTCCATCTGTTGAGCAGGTTCCATCCTGGTTCTCAGTCCACATGGAAGAATATCCATGAGAGGGTATGCAGTCTTCTGACATCCCACAGAGCACAGCTGCACCAAAACAAGGTTAGACTTTCTTATAAAACTAGATCTTTGCTTAACATAATTGCTGGATTTGTTTTTATTGTAGGAAGATTCTACCTCTGAAGTAAATTATATCATTGAAAGACCAAGCTACCCTCTGAAGAAATACTCACTGCATGAACAGAGATATTTTTAAGGTACTGTCTTATGTAAGTAAGCAGCTTAAGTGACATGTAGAATGTGATGTTTCAAATTTTGCAGGGGAAATTAATGAAAGCTTAAGGAGAATCATGAAGAGCTCACTCACTGAGACAATTGAAGCATCCTTAAAGAAATGAACACTTTTTGTTGTCTGTGTTGAGTCACTGATGTCTAATCCCCTTTAAACCAAACCCTGTACTCAGTCTTTTGTGCCCAGGTAAGAGTTGTTGATTAAAGTGTTTGCTGTTTGGGGGCTAACATTTTCTTGTCAAGCTGGAAAATTTGTGTTTTTGCATGTTTGTTTTGAACATGAAAGAGAAAGCGCTGTAGTTGGGTGGCAGGTGCTTATCTGAACACTTCCCCTCTCTCTCTCTCTGGCTCTCTCTGGCTCTCTCTGTCTCTCTCTCTCAAATTAATTATATATGAGCTAGAGGAAGTTGCTATTCACAGGAATAACCTGATAAATCCTCCAGGAAAGACTATCAACCTGACTTTCTCTTTTCGGTAGATCCGTTTTTGTTGTTGTTTGTTTATTTCTTAGTGTTAGGCTTGATTTACGTGAAGTCCACTAAAAACCTTGGAAAAGAGAGCATTACGTCTGGGTAGTTCAGATCTTGTTTTAGATGTTGAATGTCTGTGATAAATTTGTAAGAGGAGGCTGGCTCCTCTGGAGCGTAGTTTAAACTGCTCCTTCTGTTTCCTACTCCTTCGTTCCAGCAATTCTTTGTAAATTTAGATGAGGAACAAAACCTTCCTCAAATATTTCTCCAAAAGAACTACACATTAAGTAAATAGGTTCTACAGATAGGACTGCCAATGCCAGGTTTTAAAGTTAGTTAGGAAGGTGCATCTATGAAATGCTTACACAGTGTGAGGGAGCAGGAATAGGAAGGGGCTGGGATAAAGGGAGACTAGAGGCACATTTGTCTTCATTGATACAGACCCAGAGAAGAGGGGCCTGAAAATGGAAACTTATTTCCCTCCTTCATAGTGTAAGCATAGCATTTTCCTCTACCAGCCCTACTATAGTGTGAATGTTTGTGTCCCCTCAACATTTGTATGTTGAAATCCTAACCTCTAAGGAAATGGGGCCTTTTGGGAGGTGATGAGGTTGTGAGGGTGGACCCCTCATAAATGAGATTAGTGCCCTATAAATAGGCTCAAGGGAGCTCGTTTGCCCCTTCCACTGGCGAGGAGACAGCGAGAAGGCGCCATCTCTGACCCAGGAAGAGGGCCCTCACCAGATTCTGCATCTGCCAACATTCTGATCTTGGACTTCCCAGCTTCCAGAACTGTGAGAAATGAATTCCTGTAGTTTGTAAGCTACCCAGTTTATGACATTTTGTTATAGCAGCCTGAATAGAGTAAGACACTACCCTAAAACTTGTTCAGTTTTTAGAAGATTCAGTGAGAGCCAAGTTTTCTTTTCTCACTGTAATCATAGGGATTGGTTCATTAGGTAAATTAAGAAAATGAAATTAAAAATTAAAACAGAAAAGGAACTCCAAAAACAAAAACAACAAAACAAAATTCATTTATCCTCTTCTTAGAATTTCAGCCAAATAAAGGTATATCCAAGTTGAACCTCCCAATCTAAAAATCTGAAATCTGAAATGCTCCAAAATCCAAAACTTTTTGAGCACCAATATAACACCATAAGTGAAAAATTCCACATCTGACTGCATGTGGCAGGGTGCAGTCAAATGCATTCGAAACTTTGTTTCATGCTCCAAATTATTTAAAATCATGTATAAAATTACCTTCAGGCTACCTGTATAAAGTGTATATAAAACGTAAATGAATTTCGTGTTTAGACTTGGGTCCTATCCCCTATCCTGAAGATACTTCATTGTGTTTATGTAAATATTCCAAAATACAAAAACAAAAACCAAAACCCAAGTTTAAAATACTTCTGGTCAGTCCCAAGCACTGAAGATAAGGGAGACTCAACCTGTATCACAACCAGCATTCCACCTTGGCAAGGCCAACAGCAAGCTTAAATTACATATGCTAATATGTTCTCAGTCTCTCTGAAACTATGGTTGTCAATTTGTTGTTTTGATGTTACCTCTAAGTAGTCATCAAAAGTAAGAAAATATTGTGTTACATTAAGGTTACGCTATAAGTCTCAGGAGAGGGCTGCTTACGTAAGCAGCTAAAGGAAAGCAGCACTAATGAATTGGTATCCCATTTCAGTTATTGTTAAAATATACACCATGACATTCAATATTCAGTGTTTTTTGAAATGGTTTAAGCATAACTCTTTAATAAGATCTTAAATGCCCATTCTTATTTAAAGTCATTTTTGGTTTTCACACTAAATTACGCTTTTTTTCCCTTTACTTTTGCATCTATTAACTCTATTCCTTAAATTATTATTATTTTTACTTTTGTTTCTCAAGGAGTTATCTCAATTTTGAGGAATCATGCTGGGGCAAGGATTGCAGTTGAAGTATTTTGCTTTTGGAGTGTATAATAGTATGAATAATTTTGTGATGTTTTGGGGTTTGGATTACTTTGGGAAGATCTGTGTCATTAAACATCATAAAAAGAATTCCCATCTGTCTTGCTTCAGTTTATAATTCC